GGGATTACAGGCGTGAGCCACCATGCCCGACCCAAAATACTTTTTTTAAAGGTATCACAGCTCCAGGAAATAGAGCAGTAAATTGATCTGTCCTTCAGATCACCAGGACTTTCATAGGCTAAATATCTTCACAACAGACCTCCAAAACCTTCAAGGTCAGAACTGAACACACGGTGGCGAGAGGAACTGTCTTCACAGCAGCTCTGCTTCCTCGGAGACGGCCAGAGGGAAAGGCCGTTGGCCAGTGCCAGTACTTCGCCCAAGGGAGTACCTGCTCACATTAACCCAGCCCAAGAAGTTCCTTTGGCCAAGACGCACACACACACACCACTGTCCGGTTTTCTATTTCCTTCCAGTGTAACGACAACCACAAGCTATCAGCACTTCACTATTTGCTGTCCCCTCAGCGGGATCGGGATGCAGCTACGCAGCGGGCCCCTGGCGAGCCGCGGTGTCAGGGCCCTTTTCTCCTCTTCCCACCGTGGGAAGCGAATTCAGTGGCGTCAAGGGCCAAGAGCCAGACCTGAGTTTGTCTCTCACCCCCCGATGCTCGTCTCCCTTTTCTCACTGCCTTCCGCCCCCTCTGATCTCGACTTCTCGCAACCTATCCAGGTCCTCTCTGGGCCTCTGCCCTGAGTCAGCCCCGAATCAGACGGGCTTGACTCGCTGAAAGAATTCCCCTTTGAGAGGAGGCAGATTCCCCTCTACATAGACGACACCCTGACGTCGAGGGGCTTGCCCCTCGTCCGTGGGGAAGCCTTCCCGGCCCGCGGCTGGGGCCTGAGGTTGGGCCGATCACCCCTCCTACCAGTCCTAGTTCGGGTCTAGCGGAATGGCTGGGCTCCGAGAAGGGCGCCGGGCCCACGGGCGGGACGGCCAGGGCGGCCCCGCACCCTCTGGGCGCAAATTTCTCCAGCGGGGTCCCCAGCGCGGCCAGCCCCAGTCTCGCGAGAGGACGTGGGTCCCGCCCGGCGCCCGACCCCGCCCGGCCCCACCTTCCCCTCGTCCCCCGCCCTCCTTCTTCCACTCCCCGCGGCGCGAGCGGCTGACTGCCCGTAGAGGAAACGACATTCGGAGCTGCGCTCCCGCCCACGCCGGCCCTGACGCGGGCCTCGTCAGCCAGTAACAGGGAGCAGAGGTGGGAGTTAGCGAGGCGACCACGAAAACGGTGAAGGTCGGAACCGACAGCCTCCTCCGAGAAGGGTGAGGAAAGGGTCTGAGCCTCCCCGTTCCCTGTGCTTACGCTCGCGGGGTTTGGCTGTTGCAGGCAGGAGCTGGGAGGAGGCGGCAGCGGCGGCGGCAGAAACAGCAGCGGCGGCGGCGGCGGCAGCTGGGAGGAGGTGGTGACGGTGGCAACGGCAGCGTCGGGGACGATGGCGCGACTCGTGGCAGTGTGCAGGGACGGGGAGGAGGAGTTCCCCTTCGAGAGGAGGCAGATTCCCCTCTACATAGACGACACCCTGACGGTGAGCGGGCCGGGCCGGGCTGGGCCCGCCGCGTAATTGATTTCCGTTCTGTTTGCATTTTAAGATGGTGATGGAATTTCCTGATAATGTGTTAAATCTCGATGGACATCAGAATAATGGTGCACAGCTAAAGCAGTTCATTCAGGTAATAGTTTTTTCAATCAGTGTTTTTAATGGGGACACTCTTTCATTTTCTTTCCCTCTTTCAGCGACATGGTATGCTTAAGCAACAGGATCTAAGTATTGCCATGGTGGTGACATCACGCGAAGTCCTGAGTGCACTTTCTCAGCTTGTCCCATGTGTTGGTTGTCGTCGCAGTGTGGAGCGTCTCTTTTCCCAGCTTGTAGAGTCTGGAAATCCTGCTCTTGAACCCCTAACAGTAGGGCCCAAGGGAGTCCTGTCTGTAACTAGAAGCTGCATGACTGATGCAAAGAAGCTTTATACATTATTTTATGTACATGGGTAAGTATAATCAATTAGGAGAAAATGGGTTTTTAAACCCTTAATATGTTTTATTTTTAATTAGGTCCAAACTAAATGACATGATAGATGCTATTCCAAAAAGTAAGAAGAATAAGAGATGTCAGTTGCACTCCTTAGATACGCACAAGCCAAAACCTTTGGGGTAAGTAGAATTGAATACCAAGAGGCTTTGTCTCCCTTTTCACTAATATTTGTTCTTTCTACAGAGGTTGTTGGATGGATGTATGGGAACTAATGTCGCAGGAATGCAGGGATGAAGTAGTTTTAATTGACTCGAGTTGTCTTTTAGAAACACTAGAAACATATCTGCGAAAACACAGGTAAGTCTGATGGTTGTTCCAGTATAATGTGGTTTCTTAATTTTAAGGTTTTTCTTTTCAACAGGTTTTGCACTGATTGCAAAAATAAAGTCCTCCGAGCATACAATATCCTTATTGGTGAACTTGACTGCAGCAAAGAAAAGGGCTACTGTGCTGCACTTTATGAAGGCTTGCGGTGCTGTCCACATGAACGACACATACATGTTTGCTGTGAAACAGACTTCATTGCACATCTTTTGGGTCGTGCTGAGCCAGAGTTCGCAGGAGGGTATGAGTATGTAATTTGCTAGAATGGGCTATCTAGCGAGGTATTAGTGTGTGATTATTCCCTTTTATAGGCGAAGAGAAAGGCATGCAAAGACAATAGATATAGCTCAAGAAGAAGTTCTGACCTGCTTGGGAATTCATCTTTATGAAAGACTGCATCGAATCTGGCAGAAGCTACGGGCAGAAGAGCAGACATGGCAGATGCTTTTCTATCTTGGTGTTGATGCTTTACGCAAGAGTTTTGAGGTAAGAACAGTGGGCTGTTCCAGTATCTCAGAAATATTCACCCTCAACCTTATTTTTATAATAGATGACCGTGGAAAAAGTACAGGGTATTAGCAGATTGGAACAACTTTGTGAGGAATTTTCAGAAGAGGAACGAGTAAGAGAACTCAAGCAAGAAAAGAAACGCCAAAAACGGAAGAATAGACGAAAAAATAAGTGTGTGTGTGATATTCCTACTCCCTTACAAACAGCAGATGAAAAGGAAGTAAGCCAAGAGAAGGTAATATTTCTTAATATCAACTCTTAAGTGTGTCTTGACTCTCTCTTAATGTTGATCCTTAAAGGAAACAGACTTCATAGAAAATAGCAGCTGCAAAGCCTGTGGCAGCACTGAAGATGGTAATACTTGTGTAGAAGTAATTGTTACCAATGAAAATACATCATGTACCTGTCCTAGCAGTGGCAATCTTTTGGGGTCCCCTAAAATAAAGAAAGGTAAGTAAATAATTTCTTTTTAAAATGAACTCTTAATAGTAACTCTCACTTGATTTATTCTCAGGCTTATCTCCACACTGTAATGGTAGTGATTGTGGATATTCATCTAGCATGGAAGGGAGTGAAACAGGTTCTCGGGAGGGTTCGGATGTTGCCTGCACTGAAGGCATTTGTAATCATGATGAACACGGTAGGCTCACATTAAGTTTCCCAGTTATTTCTACATAAATAAGAAGGATTATTGATTTCTGCAGGTGATGACTCTTGTGTTCATCACTGTGAAGACAAAGAGGATGATGGTGATAGTTGTGTTGAATGTTGGGCAAATTCTGAAGAGAACGACACAAAAGGAAAAAATAAAAAGAAGAAGAAGAAAAGCAAGATACTGAAATGTGATGAACATGTAAGTGTCATAACTTGTAATTCTTAAACCTTTTTACCTGTGAAATCCTTTGCTGTGGTATCAGATCCAGAAGCTTGGAAGCTGTATTACAGATCCAGGTAATCGAGAGACCTCAGGAAATACCATGCACACAGTGTTTCACCGTGACAAGACCAAAGATACACATCCTGAAAGCTGTTGCAGCTCTGAAAAGGGTGGGCAGCCATTGCCTTGGTTTGAGCATAGGAAAAATGTACCACAGTTTGCAGAACCTACAGAAACGTTGTTTGGTCCCGATTCCGGAAAAGGTGCCAAGAGCTTAGTTGAACTCCTTGTAAGTATTCCATGTGGTCTTACTGTACATAAGTCATAGTCTTAACTACTGCTTTAATTTGCAGGATGAGTCTGAATGTACTTCAGATGAGGAAATCTTTATCTCACAAGATGAAATACAGTCATTTATGGCTAATAACCAGTCTTTCTACAGCAATAGAGAACAATACCGACAGCATCTGAAGGAGAAATTTAATAAATACTGCCGGTTAAATGATCACAAGAGGCCCATTTGTAGTGGCTGGTTGACAACGGCTGGAGCAAATTAAATAAATAAAATAGCTCTGTCTTTCAATGAAACACTCACGATGACTACTGCGCCTTCTCTTTCGAAAAACTCTTAATTTAGTGACTTATGGCAAAATTTTATCTTAAATCAATGTGATTCTTTCTTGTTTTGGGAGACGGTGGAGGTATCCTCATTAGTTCTTTCTTCAGGCTTGTGTCTTTAGTTGCGTGGCTGCGCAGGCCTGCCATATGATTTAAGCCATCTCTTTTCATTAAATGTTTCTCTTCCTGTGAGACTTACTAAAGCAACTTAGTGGCAAAAAGTAATGTTGTACTTATAATTCTGTACAGAAATGACAATGAGCTGAATATATGGTTTTACAAAGTAGACATCCACTTGCAAAATGTTTGGATGTAATGTTAAAGCGCAATGTGCAAAATTTAAAATAAAGAATATTTATTAATACGCACAGTAAAATTTGCTGTACATGTTTCTACTTAATATGTGGC